GCTCTTGGTGACCCCGAATACAACTGCCCTGAAAGAATCCATTGCCTCCTGTAGCCACAGGCTCCAGATTTCTGAAAAGGAAACCCAAAATCTAATCCGTGGATGGCTGCCTTACCATCTGAATTAAATTAACCACCTCTCTGGGTATCTTTGGTTAAATGTATGGCATTGTGTGGGGAAAAATGAGCCCTTAATCATTTGGATGGGGACATGTGAGCAGACTGTGATGAACTCCAGAACCATGGGACACATGGGTGAGGAGCTTCCCAGAGTCCTTAAACAGCCCCCAGGGTGACCAGGAATGACAGGGGAGACCGCCACAGCAAATTCGGCCCCTGATTCAGTGGGGTGGCGGGACCCCAAGGAGCAGGACCAGGAGGAGGCTCTATGTACTGGAAAGACAGGTCAGCATAGGAACCGATGTGGTCAGTGGGGCAGCTGTGTAGTCAGAATGGCCCTGCCCACAGAGACCCTTGGTGCTGGCTGCTGGTGTCCCAGGGTGGGGACAGCCTCCTGCCCACCTACAGACTGACACTTTGGATCGCAGGGAAGCTCCCACCTGGAGATGGAAGTCCATCTTGACCCCACACTTTCTGCTGGGGCTCTGCTCAGTGGACGTCCTGCAGGCAGGTCCCGCTGACGGGGGCTCCTCCTGCCTGCTGGTTTAAGTGGAAGCAGCGCTGGAATTATTCAGCTCCTCCTCACGAGGGAGGAAATCTCAGCCAGCCCCGGTATTGGACGTAGGATCGCTCCTTGCGGAGAGTAAACTGGGTTTGTTTCAAGTACCAATGCTGAATTCAGTCCTAACAATTTCAGAAATGGCCGAGCCAAGATGTTTTTCTCTCAGTTTGAACTTTGGATCAGATTCCCAGAAATTGACACTCTGATTGTGCCTGCCAGCAGGGCGACAGGAGCCCACAGTCCTCCGGTGGGGATGAAATATTCAGTTTGACTGTTCAGGCAGGTGACGTGTCCTTCCTCATCTGCAGCCCTTCTATAAAGAGGACTCTTGAGCTGGCAGCAGAGCCCATCCAGGCAGCACGGCTGGCTGAGCAGAGACAAGGTAAGCTCTGGAGAGGCCAGGCAGAGTGGAGGGGGGTGCAATTTCTTAAGTCATGGGAATTAAGGCCAATTGAGGCAGGGATTTCACCTCCAAATAGTGGTTTGAAACCACTGAAATGGAAATTGCTAGGAAAACAGTAAGAATTTTTTTTTTAAATCCATGCCATTTGTCTCGCCCTTCCTGGGTTCATCCTGCTGCAGGTGGGCCTGAGTCGCAGATCAGGAAGCACCGGGAAGATGCAGGCCTGCATGGTGCCGGGGCTGGCCCTCTGCCTCCTACTGGGGCCTCTTGCAGGTGAGGGGCCGCTCTGGAGGGAGGCAGCCACCTCCTGGGTGACAGCTCTTCTCTTCCTTTGCAGGGGCCAAGCCTGTGCAGGAGGAAGGAGGTACCGTTCTCCAATTTCTTTCCTTTCATTTGAGCCCCCAAGGCAGGTGTCTTGTGTCTTTCAGACCCTTACGCGGAGCTGCCGGCCATGCCCTACTGGCCTTTCTCCACCTCTGACTTCTGGAACTATGTGCAGCACTTCCAGGCCCTGGGGGCCTACCCCCAGATCGAGGACATGGCCCGAACCTTCTTTGCCCACTTCCCCCTGGGGAGCACGCTGGGCTTCCACGTTCCCTATCAGGAGGACTGAATGGTGTCCAGCCTGGTGCCCGCCCACCCCGCCAGGCTGCACTCGGTCGGGCCTCCACAGGCATGGAGTCCCCGCAAAAACCTGGCCCCTGCAGGAGTCAGGCCTGGTCTCACGCTCAATAAACTCCGGACTGAAGATGCACAACCAGCGTTGTGGGTTGTCTTTCAAGGACAGCT